CTCGCCCCCCTCAGGCCAGCAACGCCGTAGGTTGTAGTGGGATTTAACTCCTTCTGCAGCGCATGCGCCGAAACCACAGATACAAACAAGGAGGGGGTGGGGGAAGGAGGAAGGAGCTTAAGACACTCCTGGAGAGTAGTGCACACCCTCCCATTTGGGCTCGCGCTGCTGCCGTTAAGGCGGGAACCGGCGCGATCTCCATTCCAGCGCGAACCTCATCAACCACCGTGCGCGCGGATCCAGAGGCTCGCGCTGGCGGCCTGAGCGAGCTCGCGCCGAGCCCGGATACTGCGCCTGCGCCGCGGCAGAGGCTCGTCTCTACCGGGTCCGCTCTCCTCCGACACCCCAGCAACGCCGACTCCTCACCCCTTTGAGCCGCTTGACCAGGGCACTCTTCTGCCCGCTCTTGGCTAGGCCTCGCTGCTCCAGTGCGGCCTTCAGGTCGGTCACCCGCAGCGCCTGAAGAGGCTTCCCGTCCAGAGTCACCTCCTCCAGCTCCGCCATCTTGCGTGAGGTACTCGGGTCCGTCCCGACGGCTTCGGGCATCTTCGGTAATTTCCGCCAACGCCCTTCGAACGTACCGAGATGACCCCGCCCACTGCCATACTCTACCCCTCGATTACCACTCAGAACTCCCCGGGTTCCTCCGGATGTCCTCGGATGTTTCCGTCTCCACATCGTTACCAATCAATTCTTTCCATCCGCCCTGCAGCGCCCCTTTTCTCGCCCTGCTTTCAGGCTCGGTTTTCTTCGTCTTGCCGAAGCTTTGAATCGAATATATTCGGAAACCCTCGACCCTGGTATAACCATAATCGGAGATGTTCGTTTATTTCCGGACCTAGAGATGAGGCGCTGGGGCGCTTGGGTGTTTGGGGCGGGTCCGAGGCCGGAAGTGCGTGGGCTGCCGGGCTGGCCCAGCTTAGGGTTTTCAGGAAATTTGGAAGCTGCCGCAGTAGTTGGAGTCTAAGGACTCGTGACAATCTTCGGGTGCCCTTCGAGAGAAAAGGGGAGGTAAGCGGGGTAGAAGTACCTCTATGGGCCGGGTCAGACTCGGTGTTTGCGGATTACCTTAATAGGGCAAGCCCCCCACTCCTTAACGCAAACAGCTTCTGCCCTCTGTCCTCTGAATCATAGCCACTCCCATCTTAGGCTTTTTTTGGGGAGGGGCGGGGGGCTGGTGCGGAATCGGAATAACAAGCTCCGTGGGGGTGCGCAAGAAGCATCGCCGTGTCTTCGGACCCAGACTATGAACTGATCTATGACGCTGAACTTGAGTTTGAGTTTGCCTTGGAAGCCATGTGGCAAGATTCTGGGAAAGTTCTTCCTTGCTCCGCAGAAGAGAGTAAGTTCCCTTGGAGGAACTGCTTCCTGTAGGGAGAGCATATAACAGTGCTTTTATGTTTCAGGATGCCACTGGAGTCATCCTCTTCAATGCCACTATCCTTCCCATCTCTCTTACCCTCAGTACCACACAATACTAACCCTTCCCCTCCTCTGATGTCTTACATCACCTCCCAGGAGATGAAGTGTATTCTTCACTGGTTTGCCAATTGGTCAGGTCCCCAGCGTGAACGTTTCCTAGAGGACCTGGTAGCTAAGGCAGTGCCAGAAAAATTACAACCACTGCTGGATAGTCTGGAGCAGCTTAGTGTGTCTGGGGCAGACCGACCACCTTCTATCTTTGAGTGCCAGCTACATCTTTGGGATCAGTGGTTTCGAGGCTGGGCTGAGCAGGAGCGCAATGAATTTGTCAGACAGCTGGAGTTCAGTGAGCCAGACTTCGTGGCAAAGTTTTACCAAGCAGTGGCTGCTACAGCTGGTAAGGACTGATAGGCATTCAGACCAAAGAAGATAACCATAGCTGATGGAGCCATGACTCTCTACAATGATAACTCAATTCAAATGTGTCGCCTAAAGCTCTGGAACTGGTATTCCAACCAGCTGACCGAACTCACTGACCAGTACAGGCATGGTTATTTCAACATTAATAGCATGTCAACTGGACTCCTATTTGTAAATGTTATCAATCTAAGCAATCCAGCTCATCAGTCTACTAGTTTGCTTCTTTCCGAGAGATGTCAAGTCCTCAAGAATTTGATGGCTTCTTCTGCAGCTATAACCACAAGGAACCTACACATTGTAACTCAAGTCCACTGCTGGCTCATGAAATGTGTAAAGTAGAACCCTCCTTCCCGAGAAATAAGACAGGACAATAAAAGGTGGCGTTTTTGTACTTTACCTGGATTCCATTGGCTGGTTTTACCACTCCTATCAGATTGTAGTGTAATTGTGTGATACGCAAACCATTAGTTTTCCCAGTGATGATTTAATAAAATTATGAAAAATCAGGAGAGGGAGATAATTAGTTGCTTCCTCCTTCACACTGTTTGAATCGAACTCGCGGTGACTTTTTTTTTTTTTTAAAAACATGGGTTGTCACTTAAGTTTGGAGTGCAGTGGCATGATCATCAGTGAGCGTGAGATCACTGTAACCTCAAATTCTAGGCTGAAGTAATCTTTCTGCCTCAGTCTCCTGAGTATCTAGGACTACAGGCCCGCACAACAATATCTGGCTAATTTTTAAATTATTCTGTAGATACAGGGGTCATGCTACGTTTTCTAGTCTGGTCTTGAACTGCTGGCCTCAAGCGATCCATTCTCACCTTGGCCTCCCAAAGTGCTGGGATTACAGGCATGAACCATCATACCTGGCCTTTTTCTAAGGCATATGTATGTGATATTCTTGGAACTGGTAGCAGGTGTTCCTATTCTGTAAGTTTGCTTTACAACAATACGAAAATAAGTGACAATTTACAGGTTGAACAATTTATTTTTGTACCAAAATAAAGAATGGATCTTTAGAACTGTAAAACTTCACCCTTTTTTCATTGCCAGGCTATATAATATTGACAACCGGGGAAAGAGGCATTCCAAAGAAAGTAGAAATTAAGTATACACAATAGATTTTCCATCCAGTTGTCTCACAAGAAATTATTCTCTTCCTTACCCCCTGTCATGTTCTGGGCAACATCACACCTCCCTTATTCCTCTAACTGGGACCCTTGTGCTGTGGAGCTCTGGTGAATGGTAAGAGGCAGATGGTCTCACAGGAAGAGTGGCTCTTTTCTGGTAGGCTGTGGTTCCCATTACACCCACCAGGATTAGCAGCATTAGGCAGAGTCCCATGGACAGCCTTAGGTGGGTCATGGAGGGATTATGGTCTGAAGTAACCAGCAACCTAGGAACATAGAAGGTAATATTTGGCATGGAATAATGCCTAGCCTTAGTAGATAAAGCGGCATTACCTTTTTTTTTTTTTTTTTTTGGAGACAAGGTCTTGGTCTGTTGCCCAGGCTGGAGTGCAGTGGTGTGATCTTGGCTCACCGTAATCTCCGCCTCCCAGGCTCAAGCAATTCTCCTGCCTCAACCTTCCGAATAGCTGGGACTACAGGCGCACGCCGCACCACCACGTCTGGCTAAGGGGCTTTACCCTTAAAGATAGAGCTCATGAAGCCCCGCCTCATCCAAGCATTAAGCTAAACAGGAAATCATTAAGAGGGACTATCGAACCTTAAAGTAGAAATAAGATCAAGATCTAAGTCTTCTAGCATCTTATATTATTGGAAGAAGACCTAACTTGGCAGCAAGGGAAGTGGCTTAAGGGAAGAGTCAGTCTATGTTCTTTAGGTAGCTAGACACAATCCCTAACAGTGCTTAAGAAAGGAAGGGGGCTGGGAGTGGTGGCAGTGGCTCCCAGCACTTTGGGAGGCAGAGGCCGGTGGGTTGCTTTAGCTCAGGAGTTGGAGACAAGCCTGGGCAACATGGTGAAACTGTCTCTATCAAAAATACAAAAATTAGCTGGCATGGTGGTGTGCACCTGTAGTCCCAGCTACTTGGGAAGCTGAGGTGGGGGAATCACTTGAGCCTAGGGAGGTCGAGGCCACAGTGAGCTGAGATCACCCCACTGCATTCCAGCCTGGGTGACAGAGCGAGACCCTGTCTCAAAAAAGAAGAAGAAAAAGGTGGGGGGAGGGGACTAAGATCCCTATGTCCTAGAGATGGGGGAATGTGTTATTGTATGGGAGGAGGGAGTCAGGTAGTGACGGGACTGGATGATCGTGTTAGGGATCTTTGTTCTCTGAAACGCAACCCTGTCTAGGACAATATACACGTGAGTGAGTGCTTAATAAATTTAATTTCAAACATCCGGACTCCATGGATTTGAAAGGAAAGTACT